ATAGCTTCCCTGAGCTAGGGAGAGGGTGTAGGGTGAGCAATGCACAAAGATTCTATGCTGCTCTGTGTTGATTCCTTCTTTCTGTGAACACCTGTGCTTTCCACCTATGCCCCAAATGAAATCTCACTCTGGGTCTATTTCAGCTGGAGCAGATCAGCTTTATATTATGGGACTATGCACAGGGTTTCTTCTGGGTAGAGGGAGTAACACTGCCACAGATACTAAGCCTAAAAACCCAAAAGTTGACTTACTCCAGCCCAGGTGGGCCTGGGTGAACTCACCAGGGATGCTGCTCTCTGGGAGGACCTCAAAGATAACCTCCTCAAAGATAACTTCTCTGATGTGGGAATAATAAAAAGGATTTGTTAGTCTCTAGTCTTTGAAGCATCTGGGCCTCCAAAATTCCAACCCTACTACAGTCTCAAGCATAACTGATCCTCCTGAGAGCTAAGAGCTAAAGTCAGGGTACTGGCCCTAGTGTCTCCAAACTCAAGGATAGTCATATCTTACTTGGATGAAGCCAAGGTTGGCCTGGGGTGACCTGAGGGACTGGGGCCTATGTGTCCATCTTTCTAGAATCGCCCGGAACTGAGGACTGAGAGGGTAGGGTATTGTGGTCTATGGGAACTACAGACCATAGCGCATGGTCCATCACTGTCCAGAGCCCAAGGGACCCATCGGGACCATTGTTCTATTCCCTTGCGGCTGCGGTTTTCTCTGCCTTGGCCCAGCCTGCCTCGCGCCAGCTCTGGCATGGGACCACAATGCGCTGCCTTGCCCTGGAAAAGGGTCCAGCTGGCAGCCTCGCTGCTCCCCGCCTTGATATAATGCTGCGCTCTCAAGTGGCAGGTCGAGTCTCCCCAGAGGACGCCTGAGAGCGACCGCGCTCCGCCCAGGATTCTCTACGGCCTCGGGGCCGCTAAGCCCCGCCCATAGTTCCGCCCATCCGAGAATTTGTCCAATCCAGGCGAAGTATTCACGCTCCGCCCAAAGTTTTGTGTTGTCACTTCCGGCCCGCTCCAGGAAGTCGTGCTGCGGAGCCAAATTTGAAGCAAGCGGAGGCGCGGGGGCGCGTCTACGAAGCCGGACCTGTAGCAGTTTCTTTGGCTGCCTGGGCCCCTTGAGTCCAGCCATCATGCCTATCCGTGCTCTGTGCACTATCTGCTCCGACTTCTTCGATCACTCCCGCGACGTGGCCGCCATCCACTGCGGCCACACCTTCCACTTGCAGTGGTGAGTGACTGCAGTGTTGGGGCCCGGTGTTTTCATCAGTCTATTGTTCTGCTTTTCATTCCAGCCTAATTCAGTGGTTTGAGACAGCACCAAGTCGGACCTGCCCACAGTGCCGAATCCAGGTGAGAGTATTGGGGTGGGACCACCTCAACTGCAATCATACTCTTACCTTGTTCTCCCATCCAGGTTGGCAAAAGAACCATTATCAATAAGCTCTTCTTTGATCTTGCCCAGGAGGAGGAGAATGTCTTGGATGCAGAATTCTTAAAGGTACCCAGAATTTATCTGATTCTACTGAACTCTCCTGCTGCTTATTGTGGGTATTGCCTTTCAGAATGAACTGGACAATGTCAGAGCCCAGCTTTCCCAGAAAGGTGAGTTAGCAAGAGACGAGGGGTGCTGGGAATCCCTTTCCTCCGCCCTCTACCCCTGCTCCAGACAAGGAGAAACGAGACAGCCAGGTCATCATCGACACTCTGCGGGATACGCTGGAAGAACGCAATGCTACTGTGGTATCTCTGCAGCAGGCCTTGGGCAAGGCCGAGATGCTGTGCTCCACACTGAAAGTAGGTCCTCAGGTTTTATGGGTACAGAATTCAAGCATCAGGTATGGGTGTATTTGCTCTTCAGAAGCAGATGAAGTACTTAGAGCAGCAGCAGGATGAGACCAAACAAGCACAAGAGGAGGCCCGCCGGCTCAGGAGCAAGATGAAGACCATGGAGCAGTGAGTTTGGAGCTGGGTCCTGCACTGTGCCTTGCAAATGCCGTGGGCTGGGTGTATTTTTCAGGATTGAGCTTCTACTCCAGAGCCAGCGCCCTGAGGTGGAGGAGATGATCCGAGACATGGGTGTGGGACAGTCAGCGGTGGAACAGCTGGCTGTGTACTGTGTGTCTCTCAAGAAGTGCGTACTGTGGCCCCTCTCAGCAAACACAGTTCTGGCATCTCTTTCCATGGCCACATTGCAGAGAGTACGAGAATCTAAAAGAGGCACGGAAGGCCTCAGGGGAGGTGGCTGACAAGCTGAGGAAGGATTTGTTTTCCTCCAGAAGCAAGGTAACTTAGCAGTGAACAGAGGTTGAAGGAGAGCTTGTCTTTCATTCCCTACACTTTCTTATAGTTGCAGACAGTCTACTCTGAATTGGATCAGGCCAAGTTAGAACTGAAGTCAGCCCAGAAGGACTTACAGAGTGCTGACAAGGAAATCATGGTGAGGGACATCCCTGGCTTGACAGGAATGAGTTCTCTCACACACTTTTCTTTCCCTCCCCAAGAGCCTGAAAAAGAAGCTAACGATGCTGCAGGAAACCTTGAACCTGCCACCAGTGGCCAGTGAGACTGTCGACCGCCTGGTTTTAGAGAGGTTTGTTGAGCCTTGGGCGGTACAGGGGTCACGCCCCAAGTAACCAGGTCATCTCTGCCTTCAGCCCAGCCCCTGTGGAGGTGAATCTGAAGCTCCGCCGGCCATCCTTCCGTGATGATATTGATCTCAATGCTACCTTTGATGTGGATACTCCCCCAGCCCGGCCCTCCAGCTCCCAGCATGGTTACTACGAAAAACTTTGCCTAGAGAAGTCACAGTGAGTGATAGTCGCTGGCACTGTCCATGGGCCCTACCCCTTGCCTTCTCTCTCATTCTTGTAGCTCCCCAATTCAGGATGTCCCCAAGAAGATATGCAAAGGCCCCAGGAAGGTAAGAGCTTTCTAGAAGAAGCACAGTCTAACCATCAAGTCTGGCCCTGGGGTCTTCCCTGCAGGAGTCCCAGCTCTCACTGGGTGGCCAGAGCTGTGCAGGAGAGCCAGATGAGGAACTGGTTGGTGCCTTCCCTATTTTTGTCCGGAATGCCATCCTAGGCCAGAAACAGCCCAAGAGGCCCAGGTCAGAGTCCTCTTGCAGCAAAGATGTGGTGAGTGTGGCTTCCCACAGTGGCAGGAGCCACCTGGCCCACTCATCTCTTCCTTCCACCCTAGGTAAGGACAGGCTTCGATGGGCTCGGTGGCCGGACAAAATTCATCCAGCCTGTATCCTTTTCCTGTGATGTTGAGCTGAGCTGTCTCCATGCCTCTTCCTTGACAGCTCCTCCAGACTGACACAGTCATGATCCGCCCATTGCCTGTTAAGCCCAAGACCAAGGTTAAGCAGAGGGTGAGGGTGAAGACAGTGCCTTCTCTCTTCCAGGCCAAGCTGGACACCTTCCTGTGGTCGTGAGAACAGTGAGTCTGACCAATGGCCAGACACATGCCTGCAACTTGTAGGTCAAGGACTGTCCAGGCAGGGGTTTTGTGGACAGAGCCCCACTTTCGGGACCAGCCTGAGGTGTAAGGGCAGACAAACAGGTGAGGGTGAGTGTGGCACCCAGAGACTGCTCTTCCTGCCCTCACCCTGCCCCACTCCTACGACTGGGAGCTGACATGACCAGCCCACTGATCCTGTCAGCAGGTCCTGCTCCTGTTGCCAGGCTCCTGTTTATAGCCATGATCAGATGTGGTCAGACTCTTTCTGGGCCTGGAGACCACGGTCACTTGTTGACTGTCTCTGTGGACCAGAGTGCTTGAGGCATCTCAGGCAGCCTCAGCCCAAGCTTCTACCTGCCTTTGACTTGCTTCTAGGCATAGCCTGGGCCAAGCAGGGTGGGGAATGGAGGATAGCATGGGATGTATGGAGAGGATGGAAGATTTTCATGTAAAATAAAATTAAAAAAAAAAAACAATCTCTTCTTCCTGGTTCTGAGAGTGTAAATTT